TCTTTTAAATTGATATATACTCTTACAGTTCAGCAGATGTTCCATAATTTACCAAAGTATTCATCTCTCATTGTAATTCCCTTTTTTTGTAAATTACAAAAGTTGTGGTTAATATTAAGACAGATTTGCCTAGATAGCTTTTAGAATTGCTGTGTCAAAGAAAACGAAAAAATTAAATTGGCTCTAGGTTGCCTTCCAAAAATACAATATTTACTTAAATCTTCTACAGTTACAACGCCAACATCTGCAAAAATAGAACTAATATTTTTTAAGTGTGACTTTTTAAAAAATCTGGAAACATTGCAAAGTAGGATGATCGCATTCTAATAATTTCATATTCTTAAGTGCCCCACTGTCATCTTCCTTTACTTCTGGAAGGAAACATGTAGATATTAACACAGTTGCACCTTCACCTCCTCATCCCCTTCCCCACTGGCAGTGGTTTTAATAGCAAGCCCCATGTGGGTATTAGCATTTAATGGAGCATCACTCCTGTTCTCGGCTTCGTCCATTCAGTCAGAGTCTAATCTAACCCACAAAAGCCTTACCCAGCCCAGAACCCCCGCCCTATCCCCAAATCTAACACTTTCAGTGACCACTGGTTTTGGCAACTCTGTGACCGCTTCCTGGCCAGCACCGTGACTTCTTCAAACCTTGTTTATTTTTCCAAATTGTCCTGGATATGAGCATCTTCTCTGCCGTACGGCTGCTGCCTTCCTCTAAGATGGCCGTGCCCATGGTGCTCCAGCTAAGGCTCCACTCTCAGCTATAATGGGCACAAAGGGCGCCGCCATCTTTTTTCCACAGCAGGCTGAATAGAATGCCACTGCGCCGTGTTGGCCTTGGCTGGGCACCCGACTCTTGAGTGTCCCTTGCAACGAAGAGAGAAAGGCACTGAGGTGACTAAGAGTGATTCCCACAGCCATTATGGCCGCTCCTGTCAGAAACGCTGCGATGGGCGCAGCCCTGTGACCTCATAGAGCGGCGCCCGCAGTCTGAACTCGCGATCCCGGGCAGGCTCCGTGGTCCTCGCCTCGCTTCACGGTCTTTACCGCTCAGCTTCCCGGAGTCCGCGCAGGAGCGCGTCTGAATAGGAAGCGTTTTCGGACGTGGATGCGGCGTTTTGTCGCTGCCAGTGGTGTCTGGAGAGGTTCGGGCTCGGGTGAGTCGAGTTCTGGGCATGGACTCGCGGCCTAATGTACACTGAAAGCCATTTTGTTTATCAGTCCTCAGGTCCTGGCTCCCAGAAGCAAAATAACTCAAGTGAAGCAATGAAGGAAGAAGAAGGAGGTTGCTGGCCTTGGATATCATAATTTCTGGGGACAACTTTAAGTGGACACTAATATTTCTGACTAGGAAAACTTCAAAAACTTCATGGCAAATGCAGAAGAGACAAAGACGTATAGTCCATGTTATCCACTATTTTCTGAGCACAGAAGAAAATGATCAAGACCCAGGTGATATTTTCCCTTTGATTTTTTGATAGATTATATCATATTGAATAGGACTTTGTAATTACAGGAATCACTGACCCTGGAGGATGTGGCTGTGGAATTCAGCTGGGAGGAGTGGCAGCTCCTGGACACTGCTCAGAAGAACCTGTACCGGGATGTGATGGTGGAGAACTATAACCACCTAGTATCACTGGGTAAGAATAGTTTCCCTGTGTCACCTAGAGGTGGATGTTTGTGTTTGTCTTTCCTCATGAACAGGGTATCAAACTAGCAAACCAGATGTACTCTCCAAGTTGGCACATGGACAAGAACCATGGACAACAGATGCTAAAATTCAGAATAAAAATTGTCCAGGTAAGTGAGAACCAGCAAGGACAGTGGCTATAATGGAAGAATTTGTTACTCTGTTCTTTCTTAGGAATCGGGAAAGTTGACAGTCATCTGCAAGAGCACTCTCCAAACCAAAGACTTCTGAAGAGCGTGCAGCAATGCAATGGACAGAATACACTTAGAAATATTGTACATCTCAGCAAGACACATTTTCCTATAGTGCAAAATCATGATACATTTGACTTGTACAGAAAAAATTTGAAATCAAGTTTAAGTTTAATCAACCAGAAGAGAAGACATGGAATAAATAACCCTGTTGAGTTTATTGGAGGTGAGAAAACACTTCTACATGGTAAGCATGAACGTACGCATACTAAAACTAGATTTTCTGAAAATGCAAAATGTATCCATACTAAATTCCAAGTCTTCAAGCATCAGAGGACTCAGAAAATTGAGAAACCCCATGCATGCATTGAATGTGAGCAAACCTTCCTTAGGAAGTCTCAGCTCATTTACCATGAGAACATTTGTATACAAGAGAATCCTGGAAGTGGTCAATGTGAGAAATTATCCAGAAGTGTCCTGTTCACTAAGCATCTGAAAACTAATACAACAGACAAAATCTGTATACCCAATGAATATAGAAAAGGCTCTACTGTGAAGAGTAGTCTCATTACACATCAACAAACCCATACAGAAGAGAAATCCTATATGTGCAGTGAGTGTGGAAAGGGCTTTACAATGAAGCGCTATCTAATTGCTCATCAGCGAACTCATAGTGGAGAGAAACCTTATGTGTGCAAAGAATGTGGAAAAGGTTTCACTGTGAAGAGCAATCTCATTGTACATCAGCGAACTCATACAGGGGAGAAACCCTATATATGCAGTGAATGTGGAAAAGGCTTCACCATGAAGCGCTATCTTGTTGTACATCAGCGAACTCATACTGGAGAGAAACCCTATATGTGCAGTGAATGTGGAAAAGGCTTTACCGTGAAGAGCAATCTCATTGTACATCAGCGCTCCCACACAGGAGAAAAATCTTACATATGCAGCGAATGTGGAAAAGGCTTCACTGTCAAACGCACTCTCGTTATACATCAGCGAACTCATACAGGAGAGAAATCTTACATATGCAATGAATGTGGTAAAGGCTTCACCACAAAGCGCACTCTTATTATACATCAGCGAACTCATACAGGAGAAAAACCCTATGAATGCAATGAATGTGGTAAAGCCTTCAGCCAGAAAATATGCCTCATACAACATGAGAGATGTCATACAGGAAAGACTCCCTTTGTATGTACCGAGTGCGGAAAATCCTATTCACACAAATATGGCCTCATTACCCATCAGAGAATTCACACAGGAGAGAAACCTTATGAGTGCAATGAATGTGGAAAAGCCTTCACCACAAAGTCAGTACTCAATGTACATCAAAGAACGCATACAGGAGAGAGGCCGTATGGATGCAGTGATTGTGAGAAAGCCTTCTCCCACTTATCAAACCTTGTCAAACATAAGAAAATGCACACAAGAGAAATGGGTAGAATCAGTCAAGTTGAAAACTCCTGTAATGGAGAGTCACAGCTCCTTCCTTATAAGTGAACTCATGCAGAAGAAAACCCTACTAGTGCCGTGACTATGGAAATGCCTTTTGTGGCAACTCAGACTTCATTAAACATCAGTGTGTTTCTAGCCAATTGGAACATAAACATGGTGCTGCCTGTTGACAGATGTGTGTCTGTCCTCAGGAGGTGAAATAATTTGCCCTAGAGATCAATTTGATGAATACAGTAAATAAGGTAGTGCCTTTAGTGGTCTTTTACCTCATATTTTCTGTCAATGAAAATACGTTGAATAAACTATATTAATGTGGAGATGTTTTGAGCAATAATTTCTGCTCATATGTCTGAAAAGTATACAGAGATAAATTCTGTGAATACAAAGACTAAGAAAAGTCTTCTGTGGAAAGATAGACTTTATTATCAGGTTTCATCATAGATTTCAACGTAAGTGAGCTTATTGTTGATAGAAACATGATGACCATGACAAAGTCTTTACTCAGAAATATGACCTCAGTGAGTGTCAAAGTTTACACTGGAAAATAACTTTAAGGTGACAGTATTGATGGCAGGATTTCAGCGACGCACTCTGCTTCATCATTTGTCAGGAGATCACATAGAAAGTAAAATTGTTCCGAACATGCTATCAAATAAATGTGGAACACCTTTAGCAAACTATCAACAGCTCATGAAGGCATGAAATGTGGTGAAAATGATGAATATTTGAGTGCTTTTTCTTAATAAGTATAACCTTAAACATCAGCTAATACACCTGGTGTGCATTTTCAGTCAGGATACCTTAATCCTCATTTCTAGTTGCCTTGCCAATGATTCCATAATATACTGTCTCATTACTGTTTATTTTTACTGTTGTGTAAAATTGTGGTATAATGAGAAATACATTTGGTCTTTGTTCCTGGTTCCTGGCATAGAGCTCCTAAAACGCTTAGAATTTCATGAGTGATAAGAGTTTTTTGGTTTTGTTTTGTTTTTGCTGTTGTTGTTATTCATAGCACTGCCCTTTTAATTACACCTGATTATACTACTGAAGTGACTTATGGTTGCTCCCCTAGACAGCCTCAGAATGGGGCTGTTCTCTAGGAAGATCAAGTAACTAGAGGATGGAGACTTTGTGCCCCATTTCTCCCACCTCCTGGAAGGGGAGGGGTGCTGGAGATTAGATTAGACAATGAGATTAAGAGAACTCCAAATAGCCCAAGAGGGTGGTGCACCCCCAACTTCATAGGGGTAGAGGCTCCTGAGATTAGGAGAACCCTTTTTAGGCTTTACTCTATGTACCTCTTCATTTGAGTGTTCATTTGCGTCCTTTATAACCAGTAAAACAAAGTACGCTGTTTTCTTGAGTTTTGTGAGCCCTGTAGCAAATTATCAAACCTGAGTAGGGCAGTGGGAACTCGGAATTTATCACCATTCAGAACTGCAGGTTGTCCTTGTGAGTGGCATCTGATGTGGGGGAAGTCTTGGACTGAGCCCCTTAACTTGTGGAGTCTGCACTAATTTAGACTGCACTAACTAACTTGCACTGCACTAACTTGGACTGCACTAACTTGTGGAGTCTGCACTAACTTGGAGAAGTTAGTGTCAGAATTGAATTATAGAACACCCAGTTGTTCAGAATTGAATTGTAGAACACCCAATTGGTGTGGGAGAATTAGAGAATTTATTTGTGTCAGAAAATACTCCAGAACAACCACCCCATATTATGATTAGCTCTTTTCCTTTCTTTGGCTCTGAGCTTAATTGTACATTAAGCAAACTTAAGTAGAAAAGAAACTGAATATGTTAAATATATTAACAACATATTTGGACTTGCTTAACTAAGATTATAGAGATGATCAGTTTATAAAACCACCTTCAACTTAAATAAATTTGAACTCGAAATTGCAAAAGCAGTCTAGAGGCTTTGCTAGTATCCTTCAACCAATTTCTAGTAAAAATATCCTATATAACCATAATTATCAAAACCAGAAAAACAACATTGGTAGGATACTATAAAGTACTAATCTTATTTTGGATTTGACGAATTTTTACATGTTTTTTTCTTTTTTAGTTTGTACTCTAAGAAGTTGTATTACATGTACAGATTCGTGTAACCACTGCAACCACATAAAACTAATGAACACAAAGTCCCTCATGCTACCTTTTTATGCTTACACTCCATCCAAACCTAACTCTGCCAACCACTTTTCTCCTATCAGTATAATTTCATCATTTCATGAATATGATAAAAATAAAATTGTTTTTGTAAATGGTTTTTATAAATTTTATATAAATAAGTTATATGAATTTTTATTGATAGAGAGTATGTAAGCTTTTGGCATTTTTGTCACTCAGCAAATTACTCCTAAGGTTTATATGAGTTGATGAATAGTTGTTTTATTATTTTTTTTTACCACCATGTATCTAACCAGATGAAAGTTGTTTATATTTGAGAGTAGTATACATATTTGATGTAGTAGTTTATCCATTCACCTATGAGATATATTTGCACTGTTTTCCTGGTTTTAAGTGCTATAAATAAAGATGCTGTGAAATCTACATACAGCTTTTGCTTTTGCTTTTTTTTTTTT